AACCCTGTTCAACTGTAACCAGTCATATCTGTGGCTGTCAGTTTGGGACCTCTGGATCCCAGACTCCCTTTTTCATTGACTACTTAGATTTTTTTCTCTGACACCTCTGCCCACTGGCCAGATTTCTTCAGTGACAGAAAGCTTTCTACTTCTGGTTGCTCCTGTTTGGTCCTCCCCCAGTTCTGACTCTTAGGTTGAGCTGAAAGCAGCTACTCGGTAATCTTAGCTCACTGTTCCTCCTTCAGGCTCTTGGAATCACCCCTGCATTTAATTGCCCTATACATCATTGAAAGCTGCTAGTTTGTCTTCCTCTTCTCACCTTTTCTTCTCTAGGCTAAGCATATTTAATGTATTTGCTCATAGTAAACTTAACAGTGACAGCAAATTTTGTCATGTTTTGTTATATCCCCAGCATATAGAGCAATGCCTAGCATATTATATATGCTCAATAAATATTTGTTGGATGAATGAATAAAACAAATATTTGCCTGTTATGTGCCTGGCATTATTGTGGGCACTGGTGATCTATCAGTAAAATAAGAAGAAAAAGAACCCTGTTTCATGGCACCTTCTAATAATAGTGGTGGTGGTGGCGGTGGCGGCATTGTCAGTAAGGGTTGGTAGGTGTTTCCGATTCTGAAACGTACAGGGTCATGGGATGGACAGTAATTGGGGGGAAGCATAAAAGCTAGCTAGTCAGGGATGGCTTCCCTGAGGAAGTGACCTAACACTTGAATAAAGAAAAGTCCAGTCTTGGAATGGCTCATGTTGCTAAACTGCTTTCCCATCCCCCAACGCTGCTCCAGTCTTGTTAAGCTGCTTGCAGGTGTGTGTCACCTATAGCCCTTTGCTTCTGCTGCTTCGAACATCTCCCCTTCCTCTTCCATTTATCTTGGCCAACTCCTTCCTGCCCTCATGTGACATGATTTTGAAATCCTTTAAGAGCTGAGTACTGGACTTTCCATTACTCAACCACAGGTTCCGTTTTTCGTTCCCAGCCAGCATCTCATTATAGAGAATAAACATTTATTGAGCTTCAGCTGTGTGTCTGGCACTGCGCTGCAAGCTGGGAATACAAAAATGAGTAAGATACACATCCCTGTCCTCAAAGAGTTTACTTTTTTTTTAAGCCAAGGAGATAGCAACGGTATGGCATGAAGCTATTGCGGAGGTTTGGTAGAGGAGGACTTAGGGTACGCATAAGTCAGGCTGACTCATCAGAGAAGGTTTCAGTGAGGAGGTGCTGCTTTAGCCAAGACCTGAAGGACGAACGAGATCTGACAGGTGAAGAGTGGTTCGAAGTGAGATGAGCAAAGGGCTAGAGGTGAGAATGCATGGCCTGCTTGTGGTTCACTGGAGTGCCAGTGTGGAGGTGTAGGATGAGAGGTGACTGGAAAGGTAAGCACTAGCCACATCGTGAAGGGCCCTGTGGACAATAGCATGTTACCCGCACATAGACTTTGGGATCCAAGATAGCTGCGTACCAATATTCCCATTGCCACTGAACTAGTTTTGTGACCCTGGGCAAGTCACTTCTTTCTAAGCTTCAGTTTCCTCATCTCTAAGAAGGGGAAATAAAAACTGTACGAGGTGATATGTTACTCACTTGACACTGGTAGATGATAAATACTCAATAAACAGTAGTCATTAATATTGCCAGGCCCAGAAGTTTGGACTCTAAAATGTGGGGGCGGGGGTGGAGAGCAGGACACTGAAGATTTTAAAACAGATGCGACATCCTCTCATCTGTTTTAAATTACCCAGGCAGCAATGTGGTGATTACACTGGACAGAAAAAGACAAGCAGGGGACCAGTTGGGTATAGTTGCAGTGATCCAGGTGACAGGATGAAGATCTGGATGAAGGCAGTGACAGTGGAGATGGAGAGGAGTGGGAGGAGTTGAGAGATTAAGGAGGTGGAATTTGCTGGACTTGGTAACTGATAGGATGAAACAGAAGAAGGGGACAAGAATCAGGATCCTGATGACGGGAGGGCAGAAATGAATTTGCTGTGTGGAATTGAGCAGTAACAAAATTCTTTGACTAGTGTCTCTAATAGATTAACCCTGACCTCTGATTTTATTTGGAATTCAGTTTGCCTCTGTCGTCCACTTCTACCCATGGAAATGACGTTCGCTAATGTCTTCCTCTCCTCTTTTTTTTTTTTTCTTTTTTTTTGAGATGGAGTCTCACTCTGTCGCCCAGGCTGGAGTGCAGTGGCACGATCTCGGCTCACTGCAAGCTCTGCCTCCTGGGTTCACTCCATACTCCTGCCTCAGCCTCCCCAGGAACTGGGACTACAGGTGCCCACCACCATGCCCGGCTAATTTTTTTTTTTTTTTTTTTTTTTTAGTAGAGATGGGGTTTCACTGTGCTAGCCAGGATGGTCTCCATCTCCTGACCTCGTGATCCGCCTGCCTCAGCCTCTCAAAGTGCTGAGATTACAGGCGTGAGCCACCGCTTCCTCTCCCCTTTCTATCTCCTGATCTCCCCACCCTTCTCCAGTGCGATTAAGGCCTGATTGTATAATCAAGGGACAATAAATACTGGAGGTGCTGCTCTGTTAATTGGTAGTCAGTAGGTATTACCATGATCTTGGCAGACTGAGGAATAGCCTATTCACTCCATCTCAGACCGGCTTCAGAATGATCACTTTTGGGATTTCCTCACACCTTCATCCCAGTTACCATCCTTGAACTTGCTCTGGTTTGTCAGCCTCTCTTTGAGTGTGTGGTACAGAAAGGAAATCCTCTTTCCTTGAGGACTCTAACCATGCAGAGCAAGACTGCACTTTTCTTGTGGTAACCTAAAGCCCTGCCAGCTCCATTATAGACACATTGTGCTTTTGACACTATTACACTAGTGTGCCACCAAATAGGCCCTCAGCGTGGCTCAGCCCTCCCCATATCCTCAGGCAGCTCTCTTGTCCATTTCCCTTTATGTCTTCCTCATATTCATTCCTCTCCTCAACCTCCTACCTTGACTTTTGCTCCACTAAGTTGCAGCCATTAATTAAGGCATCGCAGCTTCCTCTTCTATCCTTTACCAACTGATCTTTAGCTGACCCTATCCTTTTGCCTTTTATTCTAATTCTGTGAAAGAAATGGTGTTTTAAGACTAAGTCCTCTATTTGTGCTTGAGATCCCATCGCCTCCTTTGCCTCAAGGACTGGGTTCCATCATTTGTTCATTTTCTTTTCTGTTTCATCAACCCTTCTCATTTAAATATTCTCTGTTTACTCTCATTTTGGAAAAAACAAAAACCCTCCAATTAACCTATGCTGCACCCTGTCACACCTCTTTTACCCAGCCACCTTTCTTGGAAGAGTTATCTAGAGTTGCTTCCTGTACTTCCCTAAGTCATTGCTAAAATCCTGCTCTCGTCCCACCACTCCCCAAAGTCATCAGACCTCGACATTGCCAGAATACCTGACCACTTTTCCTTCTTATCTTTCTTGGCACATCTGACATTGCTGACCTTGCCCCTCACTTAGGAAAACCCAGTCCTACTTTGTATTATCTCTCTGGCCATTTGTCCCTCAATTTCCATTGTGGGCTCCTTTCTTCCCCTTTGTCCCTCACATGCCAATTTTTGCCAAGACTCTGCCCTCTACTATATTCTTTTCAACCGCAGCTTCAAACTTGTTTATATGCTCATGACCCCTGTTCTGTATCATAGCCCGAATCTCTCCTGAGTGCTACCCTCAAACTCAAACAAGTCTAAAACTAAGCTCCTCATCTTCCCTTTGAACCTGCCGTTCTTTCTCCATTCTTGAATCTTGCCAATTCCTCTCCTTTCATTTAGTCATCCAAAACAGAACCCTGAGAGTCATCTCAGACTCTTCCTCTGGTACTAGCCCTCCTTTCCATCTTCCAAGTCCAGGTAGTCATCAGAGTTCTATAGATTCGACTTTGTTGCTATCTCCTGACTCACATCTCCTCCATTTCCTCCCTTGCTCCCTCATTTCAGGCTCCCCTCCCTTTTTGCCTGTCTTTCTGCACAGCCTCCCAGCTGGTTGCCCTGCCTCAGCAGTCTGGTCCTCACTGCTGTGGATTGCCTTTACTAAAATAGAGATCTATGCAGAAATACAGTTGCATAGCTTTTCACATAAGGCTCTTCATGATATGGCCTTTGCCTGCTTTTATGGCATGGTCCATCTACTCTGCCCCATGTGCCTCTCCTTGCTGCCATACAGAACTCTATCAGGGGAACCTGCCCCCAATATTTCAAGGTATGTTCTTTCTATTTTCCATAAGTGTCAGCTGGCTGAGAAATAAAGAGAAAGAGTACAAAGAGAGGAATTTTACAGCTGGGCCTCTGGGGGTGACATCACATATTGGTAGGACTGTGATGCCGACCCGAGCTGCAAAACCAGCAGGTTTTTATTAAGGACTTCAAAAGGGGAGGGGGTGTGCGAACAGGGAGTGGGTCACAAAGATCACATGCTTCTGAGGAAACAGGACAAGGACAAAATCAGAAACTCCTGATAAGGGTCTATGTTCAGCAGTGTATGTATTGTCTTGATAAACATCTTAAACAACAGAAAACAGGGTTCGAGAGCAGAGAACTGGTCTGACCTCAAATTTACCAGGGTGGGGTTTCCCAATCCTAGTAAGCTTGAGGGTACTGCAGGAGAACAGGGCATATTTCAGTCCTTATCTCAACTGCGTAAGACAGACACTCCCAGAGCGGCCCTTTATAGACCCCCCCCCCCCCACCAGGAATGCATTCCTTTCCCAGGGTCTTAATTATTAATATTTCTTGCTAGGAAAAGAATTTAGTGATATCTTCCCTACTTGCACGTCTGTTTATAGGCTCTCTGCAAGAACAAAAATATGGCTGTATTCTGCCTGACCCTGTAGGCAGTCAGACCTTATGGTTGTCTTCCCTTGTTCCCTGAAAATCACTGTTATTCTGTTCTTTTTCAAGGTGCACTGATTTCATATTGTTTAAACACACATGTTTTACAATCAATTTGTACAGTTAACACAATAGTGGTCCTGAGGTGACTTACATTCTCAGCTTACAAAGATAACAGGATTAAGAGATTAAAGACAGGCATAAGAAATTATAAAAGTATTAATTTTTGGAACTGATAAATGTCCATATTAAAATGAAATCTTCACAATTTATGTTCAGAGATTGAAGTAAAGACAGGCATAAGAAATTATAAAAGTATTATTTGGGAACTGATATATGTCCATATTAAAATGAAATCTTCGCAATTTATGTTTCTCTGCTGCAGCTCCAGCCGGTCCCTCCGTTCAGGGTCCGTGACTTCCCGCAACAGAACTCATTTGTATTTTCTCAAACATACCATCCTGGTTTGTTCTTTCATTGTTTCAGTCATCAACAAGTATTTATTGGGCACCTGTGAGGTGCGAAGACTGGTGTTAGAAAAACAATGACGAATAGGGGAAAATGAGAAGCTGGCACGGTTCCTTTCTCATAGAATTTTTATTTATTCATTCTTTGTTTCAGTCATCAACAAGTATTTATTGGGCACCTATGAGGTGCTAAGTCAGGTGCTAGAAAAACAATGATGAATGGGGGAAAATGAGAAGCTGACATGGTTCCTTTCTCATAGAATTTTTATTCTACTGAGGAGGATAACTGCATACGTGCTATGAAGGTAAGGTAGTTGGTGCTCTTTGAGGACTAGAATTACCAGTTCTTAATCCCTCTAATTATGTCAGGATCCAATTCCTGTATCTTCACCTTGTCTACCGGGATTTCTAGAGCAGCCTTGTGAGAGACATTTCTGAGACCTGTATGTCCTGCGTCTATGATTCTTCCCTGATCAAGGTAGGAATGCAGTTACTCTGTCATGACTTTTTCTTCCTCTCTCCTCTTTCCCACATTTTCTCAGCTGTCACTGTCCCTCCCATGTAGGCTTCTCAAACCCCATAATGCTGGTATCCAGTGCATCCGTTCTCAAAAACTGAAGCTGATGGACACCAGATTGCATGTGAAGGTGAAGGATATTATAGCAGAAGGAAACCAAAATAAAAGAAAAACAGCTCCTGGAAGTAACCAATGAGAAGGACAGATAAGAGTTTGAAGACTGTGGATGTGACTGCTTGTTCCCTGGTTGACACACTGAAGAAGAAATCATGTTGATTCAGAGTTGGCTTGGAGGTGAGGAGGACAACTCACCCATCATAGCAATTATTTTGCTGTGTTCTGTTTTGTTTTTTAATAGGCAAGAAATAATGGCGGCAGCTACGGGGGATCCTGGACTCTCTAAACTGCAGTTTGCCCCTTTTAGTAGTGCCTTGGATGTTGGGTTTTGGCATGAGTTGACCCAGAAGAAGCTGAACGAGTATCGGCTGGATGAAGCTCCCAAGGACATTAAGGGTTATTACTACAATGGTAGGTGATTGTAAATTTCATTTTCCATCATCGTCATTGAAAATGTGATAATGCTTCTGTCCAGGTGACTCTGCTGGGCTGCCAGCTCGCTTAACATTGGAGTTCAGTGCTTTTGACATGTGAGTATTTATTTGTTCAAAATCTGAAGTAATGCCTGACTAACCGTGTTTCTCTTGTATCTAGGAGTGCTCCCACCCCAGCCCGTTGCTGCCCAGCTATTGGAACACTGTATAACACCAACACACTCGAGTCTTTCAAGACTGCAGATAAGAAGCTCCTTTTGGAACAAGCAGCAAATGAGGTTAGCTGTGAAAACGTGATGTATGTGTCATAAACCTGCCTTGATGCTTTTCTTCTTCTTGCAGATATGGGAATCCATAAAATCAGGCACTGCTCTTGAAAACCCTGTACTCCTCAACAAGTTCCTCCTCTTGACATTTGCAGTAAGTAAATGGGCTCTCGGTTGCACCGAGGTTTCTAATAACTTATTTATACTTTTTTTTCTAGGATCTAAAGAAGTACCACTTCTACTATTGGTTTTGCTATCCTGCCCTCTGTCTTCCAGAGAGTTTACCTCTCATTCAGGGGCCAGTGGGTTTGGATCAAAGGTTTTCACTAAAACAGGTATCAACAAATAACCAAAATGCACATAAAATCTAGAGAATAACAACGTGTTTTCTGTTTTCAGATTGAAGCACTAGAGTGTGCATATGATAATCTTTGTCAAACAGAAGGAGTCACAGCTCTTCCTTACTTCTTAATCAAGTATGATGAGAACATGGTGCTGGTTTCCTTGCTTAAACACTACAGTGATTTCTTCCAAGGTCAAAGGACGAAGGTCAGATAAACTTTGAGTATCATTTTATTATACGACTTACTCAGAAAGTCTTTTTTGTTCACAGATAACAATTGGTGTATATGATCCCTGTAACTTAGCCCAGTACCCTGGATGGCCTTTGAGGAATTTTTTGGTCCTAGCAGCCCACAGATGGTATTTACAAGAGTGTGTGTTTGTCTGTCTGTATAAATAAATAAAAATCCGGGCATGACAACAGGAGTAGCAGTTTCCAGTCTGTTGAAGTTGTTTGCTTCCGTGACCGTACCATGCAGGGGGCGAGAGACGTTGCCCACAGCATCATCTTCGAAGTGAAGCTTCCAGAAATGGCATTTAGCCCAGGTAATTTGCCGGTCTTTGAAAATGCATATAATTTCATTAAACTTTGTGTTTTATTTGCCTTAAGATTGTCCTAAAGCAGTTGGATGGGAAAAGAACCAGAAAGGAGGCATGGGACCAAGGATGGTGAACCTCAGTGAATGTATGGACCCTAAAAGGTATATTTGGGAAGCTGTTTTCTCCAGTCGGGGTGACTGAATAAGTAAATCTCTCCTTTTCTAGGTTAGCTGAGTCATCAGTGGATCTAAATCTCAAACTGATGTGTTGGAGATTGGTTCCTACTTTAGACTTGGACAAGGTTGTGTCTGTCAAATGTCTGCTGCTTGGAGCCGGCACCTTGGGTTGCAATGTAGCTAGGACGTTGATGGTAAGTCGGAGGTGGGGGGTGCAAATGGCACCGAAACACACCATGATCTCCTGTTTCCACACAGGGTTGGGGCGTGAGACACATCACATTTGTGGACAATGCCAAGATCTCCTACTCCAATCCTGTGAGGCAGCCTCTCTATGAGTTTGAAGATTGCCTAGGGGGTGGTAAGCCCAAGGCTCTGGCAGCAGCGGACCGGCTCCAGAAAATATTCCCCGGTGTGGTATGTTGTTGCTTTTGCAGAGGTTTTCTGTTCCAGACATAACTACGTCCTGGTGTTTCCCTAGAATGCCAGAGGATTCAACATGAGCATACCTATGCCTGGGCATCCAGTGAACTTCTCCAGTGTCACTCTGGAGCAAGCCCGCAGAGATGTGGAGCAACTGGAGCAGCTCATCGAAAGCCATGATGTCGTCTTCCTATTGATGGACACCAGGGAGAGCCGGTGGCTTCCTGCCGTCATTGCTGCAAGCAAGAGAAAGGTAGGCCCTGTCTCTAATTATGATTTATGATTAACTCTGCTCTTTCATTCCTTGAAACCTGCAGCTGGTCATCAATGCTGCTTTGGGATTTGACACATTTGTTGTCATGAGACATGGTCTGAAGAAACCAAAGCAGCAAGGAGCTGGGGACTTGTGTCCAAACCACCCTGTGGCATCTGCTGACCTCCTGGGCTCATCGCTTTTTGCCAACATCCCTGGTTACAAGCTTGGCTGCTACTTCTGCAATGATGTGGTGGCCCCAGGAGATGTAAGTGGATTTCTCTATAGTTCCAAATATTTTTCTGCACACACCAATGATTGTTTCTTTGCAGTCAACCAGAGACCGGACCTTGGACCAGCAGTGCACTGTGAGTCGTCCAGGACTGGCCGTGATTGCAGGAGCCCTGGCCGTGGAATTGATGGTATCTGTTTTGCAGCATCCAGAAGGGTGAGTTTGCTAGTAGGAGATGAGTATTTAAAAATGAGCAGCTCTGATTGTTTCCTGTCCTCAGGGGCTATGCCATTGCCAGCAGCAGTGACGATCGGATGAATGAGCCTCCAACCTCTCTTGGGCTTGTGCCTCACCAGGTTAGTGATGTGGAAGTGAAATCACAATTCTTGATGTGAATTGTTTTGTTTTGTTTGTTTTTAGATCCGGGGATTTCTTTCACGGTTTGATAATGTCCTTCCCGTCAGCCTGGCATTTGACAAATGTACAGCTTGTTCTTCCAAAGTAAGTCATTTTGTATTGGAGGGACTTGTTTTACTCCTTTTTAAAAAATGTAAATGTTTTACAGGTTCTTGATCAATATGAACGAGAAGGATTTAACTTCCTAGCCAAGGTGTTTAATTCTTCACATTCCTTCTTAGAAGACTTGACTGGTCTTACATTGCTGCATCAAGAAACCCAAGCTGCTGAGGTAAGAACAAAACAAGCTTTCTGTAGTGAAGAGCCTGAAATCATATATCTTTACCCCCTTTCAGGATCATCTTTCTTTCATCCGGCCCAAGAATGGCACCTTCCCCGCCCATCAGGCCACCTGCACTCAGGAGTCGGCTGCCTGTCCTGAAATAGATCTCTACCAGCTCTCAAGCAGAACAATTCCTTGCATTCATACTTGAATGTATAATTTGTGTTATTACCTCTTATTTGTCTTTGTAAGTTTGTCCCTGCCCCAGTTTAAAAAAAAAAAAAAATCTGAGTTACTGCTACTGAACCAAAGGGCCTCATTCGAGGTCTTCTTTCTCCCCACCCCCTCCCCCATCCCAGTGATACAGATGCTGCCTTGTCTGGTCAGGCCTTCAGGGAGGATGTCCTGACCCCCTCAACCCCCCATCTCCAAAGCTGTCCCCTCGCTCTTTGTGCAACTCGCCGCCCACATCCAGCACAGTAAAAGCAGGCTGTCAGCTGGGAGAGGCTCGCCTTGGAGGACTGTCCTTTCTTTACATCCTCTTCCCAGGGCTTCATGCTGCAAAACAGCACATTCTCAACATGAAACAAAAATGGATTCTGTTTTCTTTTTCACCTAGTGTTTTTGGCCATACTGTTCTTGGCAGTCAGACTTCCAGGCTTGGGGTAGAATCGATAGCTTAAAAGATAAATGTTTACACTGGTCAGCAATGTGCCATTTGGAGCCTTGGTGCCCCTGGATAATTTGCCAGAGTCTGTGGCTTTGTGTCCGGAATTGGTGGGTTCTTGGTCTCACTGACTTCAAGAATGAAGCCGCGGACCCTCGCGGTGAGTGTTACAGCTCTTAAGGTGGCGCGTCTGGAGTCTGTCCCTTCTGATGTTCAGATGTGTTCGGAGTTTCTTCCTTCTGGTGGGTTCGTGGTCTCGCTGGCTCGGGAGTGAAGCTGCAGACCTTCGCGGTGAGTGTTACAGCTCATAAAAGCAGCGTGGACCCAAAGAGTGAGCAGTAGCAAGATTTATTGCAAAGAGCAAAAGAACAAAGCTTCCACAGCGTGGAAGGGGACCTGAGCGGGTTGCCAATGCTGGCTCAGGCAGCCTGCTTTTATTCTCTTATCTGGCCCCACCCACATCCTGCTGATTGGTAGAGCCGAGTGGCCTGTTTTGTCAGGGCGCTGATTGGTGCGTTTACAATCCCTGAGCTAGATACAAAGGTTCTCCATGTTCCCATCATATTAGTTAGATACAGAGTTTCGACACACAGGTTCTCCAAGGCCCCACCAGAGCAGCTAGATACAGAGTGTCGACTGGTGCATTCACAAACCTTGAGCTAAACACAGGGTGCTGATTGGTGTATTTGTAATCCCTGAGCTAGATATAAAGACTCTCCATGTCCCCACCAGACTCAGGAGCCCAGCTGGCTTCACCTAGTGGATCCTGCACTGGGGCTGCAGGTGGAGCTGCCTGCCAGTCCCGTACTGTGCGCTCACACTCCTCAGCCCTTGGGCGGTCGATGGGACTGGGCGCCGTGAGCAGGGGGTGGTGCTCGTCGGGGAGGCTCCGGCCGCACAGGAGCCCATGGCGGGGGTGGGAGGCTCAGGCATGGTGGGCTGCAGGTCCTGAGCCCTGCCCCGAGGGAAGGCAGCTAAGGCCCAGCGAGAAATCGAGCACAGCACCGGTGGGCTGGTACTGCTGGGGTACTCAGTACACCCTCCGCAGCCACTGGCCCAGGTGCTAAGTCCCCCACTGCCTGGGGCCAGCAGGGCTGGCTGGCTGCTCCGAATGCGGGGCCCACCAAGCCCACACCCACCCAGAACTCCAGCTGGCCTGCAAGCGCCGCATGCAGCCCTGGTTCCCGCTCGTGCCTCTCCCTCCACACCTCCCTGCAAGCTGAGGGAGTGGGCTCCAGCCTTGGCCAGCCCAGAAAGGGGCTCCCACAGTGCAGTGGGGGGCTGAAGGGCTCCTCAAATGCCACCAAAGTGGGAGCCCAGGCAGGGGAGGTGCCAAGAGCAAGCGAGGGCTCTGAGGACTGCCAGCATGCTGTCACCTCTCAGCTTCACCCACCCAGTGACCTTGAGTCTCCTTAACTTTCCAACTAGCCTACCTCCCAGAGGTCCCCCACACCCCTCTCCCCTCCTTCGGCCAGCCCTGAGGGCCAGGCCCTTTCTCACTTCCTGAACCAAGTACTGGAAGTAGAAGAAACTGTTGTCAGGCTCCGAGTTCCACCTCTGGGTCAAGGGCTCCAGAGCCTGGTGCTGCAGCTTGGCCAAGGGAACCCAAAAACCAGGTCAGCAGTACATCCACTCTCTGAGCTTTGGTTCTGTCATTGCACAGGATTAATGTTCCATCTCAGATTAACTCTGAAATCAAATGAGGTAATGTATTAGTACTTGTGTGTACAGAATTGGTGGGTTCTTGGTCTCACTGACTTCAAGAATGAAGCCATGGACCGTCGCAGTGAGTGTTAACAGTTCTTAAAGCGGCACGTCTGGAGTTATTTGTTCCTCCTGGTGGGTTCGTGGTCTCGCTGGCTTCAGGAGTGAAGCTGCAGACCTTCACGGTGAGTGTTACAGCTCATAAAAGCAGTGTGGACCCAAAGAGTGAGCAGTAGCAAGATTTATTGCAAAGAGCTAAAGAACAAAGCTTCCATAGTGTGGAAGGGGACCTGAGCGGGTTGCCATTGCTGGCTCGGGCAGCCTGCTTTTATTCTCTTACCTGGCCCCACCCACATCCTGCTGATTGGTCCATTTTACAGAGAGCTGATTGGTCCATTTTACAGAGAGCTGATTGGTGCGTTTACAATCCCTGAGCTAGACACAAAAGTTCTCCAAGTCCCCACTAGATTAGCTAGATACAGAGTGTGGACACAAAGGTTCTCCAAGTCCCCACCAGAGTAGCTAGATACAGAGTGTCAATTGGTGCATTCCCAAATCCTGAGCTAGACACAGGGTGCTGATTGGTGTGTTTACAAACCTTGAGCTAGATACAGAGTGCCGATTGGTGTATTTACAATCCCCTAGCTAGACATAAAGGTTCTCCAAGTCCCCACCAGACTCAGGAGCCCAGCTGGCTTCACCCAGTGGATCCCGCACCGGGGCTGCAGGTGGAGCTGCCTGCCAGTCCTGCGCCGTGCGTCTGCACTCCTCAGCCCTTGGGTGGTGGATGAGACTGGGCGCCGTGGAGCAGGGGGCGGTGCTCGTTGGGGAGGCTCGGGCTGCACAGGAGCCCACGGGAGGCAGAGGCTCAGGCATGGTGGGCTGCAGGTCCTGAGCCCTGCCCCGCGGGGAGGCAGCTAAGGCCCAGGGAGAAATTGAGCGCAGCACCAGTGGGCCAGCACTGCTGGGGGACCCAGCGCACCCTCTGCAGCCGCTGGCCTGGGTGCTAAGCCCCTCATTGCCTGGGGCTGGCAGGGCCAGCCGGCCGCTCCCAGTGCGGGGCCTGCCAAGCCCACGCCCACCCGGAACTCCAGCTGGCCCACAAGTGTGGCGTGCAGCCCCAGTTCCTGCTCCCGCCTCTCCCTCCACACCTCCCTGCAAGCTGAGGGAGCCAGCTCCAACCTTGGCCAGCCCAGAAAGGGGCTCCCACAGTGCAGCAGTGGGCTGAAGGGCCCCTCAAGTGCCGCCAAAGTGGGAGCCCAGGCAGAGGAGGCGCTGAGAGTGAGCGAGGGCTGCGAGGGCTGCCAGCATGCTGTCACCTCTCACTTGGAGTGCTTTATGAAACGTAGAGAGCATAACAACAGCAAGAATATCGTAGCTGCTGTCTTATGAACATCTACTGTGTACCAGGCACTGGGTTTCTTTTTTTGAGGCAGCATCTTGCTGTGTCACCACTATGCAGTCTTGATCTCCCACGCTCAAGCAGTCCTCTCACCTCAGCCTCCCAAGTAGCTAGAAGAACTACAGCTACTCATGTGCCACTATGCCAAGCTAATTTTTTTTTGGTTTTTTAGTAGAGACAAGGTCTCAGCCACTGTGTTTAGTTTAACACATGACTGTCTCATCTAATCCTGATAAATACCCTTGAAAATATTAACACCGCTCTTTTATAGGTAAGGAAAGTCAGGCTCAAAAAGATGAAGTAAGTGGCCCAGGATGACAAACGAAGGAAAGTGGTTGAGTCAAGATTGGAATCTGGCCAGTGTGACTTTTAGACCCATGTTCTCATCTACTAAGCAAACTGTTTTCCTTCCCATAATCAGGATTTGCAAGAGAAGCATAATTAACTTTGAAGATGGGCGTTTGCAATTCATTTTCTTGGGATGCCCATCTGACCTTCCCTTTTCAGATCAGCAGGCAGTTTCCTGTGCTTAGGACTCATTCCCCTCTGCAGAAGGAACTCTGGTGATTTTCCCACCGGGAGAGGGAGACATGAGATGTGGCTTCCTGTTCCAGGAAATACCGCCCAGTCTTTTTACCCACCCTCAGCCACCCCATGCACTATGTTAGTCATAGTCAGTGCATGGCGCTAGCCAGCTCTATGGTGATTCTGCCGGGTAAGCCACTAGCTGTTGAGATGACCAAAGCTCAGAAAGTGCTTGCTGCATTTCTGTTTCTGTTGTTGACAGTGGCCTGATATGCATAGCATACTTACATAGCTCCACTTTTCAGAGCCTCTGGCAGGTACAAATTAATCAATCCCCTGGCACAGCACAGTGCTAACCACAAGGAGAAAAGAAAGAGAAGTATGTTCCACGCAGGAGAAACTGCCAAGTTGCCAAGTGCATCTGGTCTAGGTTTTTTTTTTTTTTTTTGGAGAGAGAGTCTCGCTCTGTCACCCAGGCTGGAGTGCAGTGGCATGATCTCAGCTCACTGCAACCTCCACCTACCAGGTTCAAGTGATTCTCCTGCCTCAGCTTCCTGAGTAGCTGGGATTACAGGTGCGCACCACCACACCCAGCTAAATTTTGTGTTTTTAGTAGAGACAGGGTTTCACCATGTTGGTCAGGCTAGTCTCGACCTCCTTACCTGGTGATCTGCCCTCCTCAGCCTACCAAAGTGCTGGGATTACAGGCATGAGCCACCGCGCCTGGCCTAGGTTTTAAAATGCTTCGTTCCTGAGAAGATCTGATAGAAGTTGAATTTTAGTTTTAATTCAAGAAAAGGGACACTATAACACTTAGCCACTTTTCAGTGTGTTCATGTCTCAACTGAGAGGTGGTGTCGGTGTTTCTACTCACTGTGTCTCTTGCGCGTGTGTGTGTATGTATGTATTTTTGAGACAGAGTCTCGCTCTGTTGCCTAGGCTGGAGTGCAGTGGCACGATCTTGGCTCACTGCAACCTCCACCTCCCCGGTTCAAGCGATTGTCCTGCCTCAGCCACCTGAGTAGCTGGGATTACAGGCCCGTGCCACCACGCCCAGCAAATTTTTGTATTTTTAGTAGAGACGGGGTTTTGCTGTGTTGGCCAGGCTGGTCTTGAACTCCTGATTACAGGTGGGATTACAGGCAGGAACCACCCCGCCCAGCCTCAAGTGTATATTGACAAGACATTGTCCCAGGGGTAATGACAGAATTGAAAATGGTGACATGGGGCAGTGGGCTGCACGGCCACATGTATACATTAAGCCTCATAGAACTGTTCTCTCTTTCTCTCTCTCTCATACACATACACATCAGTTTTATCACATGTGAATTTTTAAAATATTTTAAGTAAGATGGACCCTTTTCCTCAAAGAGTGTAGGTACAGTTTAATGGGGGATAAGACAATGAATTCTCTTGCTGGGCTAAAGACAGTCTAAACCACAAGAGAAGTTGAAAAAAGCAGTGCTGTGGGGCTTGAAGCCAGCATGAGACACTGCTGGCCACGGGAAGTCTCAGCCTTGATGGTTGGGTAGTGTGTGCTGAAGATCAGAAAGTTTGTGGAAGGGCAGGGTAGAGGCATGGGGGAAGGACATACGTTTTGGGAACAGCTCACATTCCTTTTTAAAAAAAAAAAAAAACAAAAAAACATAGGACATAGTTCCTAAGCTGATGTTTGTTGAGCACCAACTCTGTACCAACTGCTATGTTAGTTTCTGGGGACTCTGAGATGGAAAGAATGCATCCCCAACTCATCAGGGAAGATATACAGATGGCAAATAAACACATGAAAAGATGTTCCAATAGCATTAGGAGATATACCTAATGCTAAATGACTAGTTAATGGGTGCAGCACACCAACATGGCACATGTATACATATGTAACAAACCTGCACGTTGTGCACATGTACCCTAAAACTTAAAGTATAATAATAATAAAATTAAAAAAAAAAAGATGTTCCACATCATATGCCCATTCAAATGACTAGATACCATGTAAACACCTACTAGAATGGCCAAAATGCAAAACACTGACAACACCGAATGGTAGTGAGAATGTGGAGCAACAGAAACTCTCATTCATTGCTGGTGGGAATGCAAAATGGCACAGCCACTTAAAACTAAACACACTCTTACTGTGTGATCCAGCAATTGCACTCCTTGAGATTTACCCGAATTAGTTGATAATAGGTCCACACAAAAACCTGCACTTGATGGTTATAGCAGCTTTATTCATAATTGCCAAAACTTAGAAGCAACCGAGATGTCCTTCAGTAGGTGAATGGAGAAATAAACTGTGGTCCATCCAGACAATGAAATATTCCATGATAAAAATAAATGAGCTATCAAGCCATTAAAGACATGGAGAAAGTTTAAATGCATATTACTAAATGAGGCTTGGCGCAGTGGCTCACACCTGTAATCGCAACACTTTGGGAGGCTGAGGCAGGTGGATCACTTGAGGTCAGGAATTCAACAACACCCTGGCCAACATGATGAAACCCCGTCTGTACTAAAAATCCACAAATTAGCCGGGTATGGTGGCACGTGCCTGTAGTCCCAGCTACTCGGGAGGCTGAGGCAGGAGAGTCACTTGAACCTGGGAGGTGGAGGTTTCAGTGAGCTAAGATCGCACCACCACACTCTAGCCTGGGCGACAGAGCAAGACCCTGTCTCAAAAAACAAACATATTACTAAGTGAAAGAAGCCAATCTGAAAAAGGCAGCATACTGAGTAATTCCACCTGTATGACATTCTAGAAAAGGCAAAATTATGGAGGCAAAAATTAGTTGGGGATGGTAGCGCATGCCTGTAATCCCAGCTACTGGGGAGGCTGAGGCAGGAGAATCGCTTGAACCCAGGAGATGGAGGTTGCAGTGAGTCGAGATCGCATCACTGCACTCCAGCCTGGGTGAAGAGCCAGACTCCACCTCAAAAAAAAAAAAGAAAAGAAAAGAAAAGAAAAAAACAATGATGGAGACAGTAAGATCACTGGTTCAGGTTAAGGGAGAGAAGAGGATGAATAGGTAATGCACAGAGGATTTTTGAGGCAGTGAATTAAAAGAAAAAAAACTCGATCCCTGTCCTTACGGATCTCTGGTCTAGTCGGAGTCAGCAGGCACACAGAGGCCTGCTGAGATGGAGAATCGATGCTCAGATTCTTCCTCTGTATCCAGAAGAAGCCAGAGGAGGGTACTGCCTGGCCCTGGGAGGCTTCACTAGAGGTTTTCGAGAGGAAGATGCACGTCTAAGGTGTGACGGGAAAGGGCCAGAAAGAGAATGAGGGAAGAACATTCCAAGCCACAGAAATGGCACATGGAAGAGAGCAGAGATGAGAGGAGAAACCATCTGTGACTTAGGTGGCTCAGCAGAGCTGGAGAGAGTCGGGCAATTGAGTTGAAGCACAGGCTGGGGCCGTGCCATGCAAGGCTTTGCCAGCTATACAAGGGCACCACATGCCGTGGGGAGAACCAGAGTGTTTTTAGCAGGGTGGTGTGATCAGATTCCTACTTCAGAAAGATGGGCACAGTGTGAGGGATGGATTGGGGTGATCAGGCTGGCTCAAGGAGTCCCAGTCAGAGAGGGCAGGCTAGAAAGAAGTAGACAATTGAATCGATGTTGAAAATATAGAATGTACAGGCTCTGGTGATTGGTTGGATGGTGAGTGGGAGAGAGGAAGGGGACCAAGGTGCTTCCCTGGGGTCTAGTTTAGATGGGTTGAGGGCGGGGCAATCAGAGAAAGACTAGTTGTAGAGAGAGGGAGCAGGAAAAGGGAAATAGAGCTAGAAAGTTAATTAGAACCATGCTGTGAGGATACTGAATGCCAAGGTCAAGACTGTATTGAAAAACCTGAGCCGAGGCTGGGCACAGTGGCTCACGCCTGTAATCCCAGGACTTTGGGAGGCCAAGGTGGGTGGATCACAAGGTCAAAGAGATCGAGACCAGCTTGGCCAACAATGGTGAAACCCTGTCTCTACTAAAAATACAAAAATTAGCTGGGCGTGGTGGCATGCGCCTATAGTCCCAGCTACTTGGGAGGCTGAGGCAGGAGAATCTCTTGAACCCAGAAGGTAGAGGTTGCAGTGGCCTGAGATCGTGCTACTGTACTCCAGCCTGTCAACAGAGCGAGACACCCTCTCAAAAAAAAAAAAGAAAAAAAAAACCTGAGACAAAACAATCTTAGTGCAGATCACTCTTTGTTACTCTGTTTCTTTGCTACATCAGACTTTGACCAGAACCTGAGATGGAGATGGACATCTGGGAGTTGCTGGATTCTAGAATAAACATTTGACAGCCTTTCCCAGAGTGGCCCATACCCAAATTGATAATCAGGATTGTGGAAGCATAGGGAAACACTTGATAGGAGCTGAAAAGCAGTGTACTTTTAAGAGAATAACTTTCACTGAATTCTAACAATTATTTCTGAAAGTATTGAATTCAACTGGTAAGATAAACAATCTTAATCTCCTATGACCCCAAGTTTCTCAGCTGGTAAATGAAGGAAAAAGACCTGTTGATCTCAGAATTCTCTTGCAGCTCTGCAATTCTAGCCTAATAAAAATTTTCATCAAGATTTAAAAAAAAAATCTTATATAAGTAAATATAGAGTCCAGTGCTATTTTTCATTGATCTTCAAACATTTTTTTCCCCAAATTTTAATGCTGAAACACCAACTTGCCAAATTTTCCAGAGTGCAAATCCCCTGCCCAGTGAGCTGTTATTATTTGAAAATATTGTGGCCTCTAAAGCTGACTTTATCTTTAAAAAACAATTTTTTTTTAACCAGCAAAAGGAATAAATTTCCATGTTTATACCAATGAGTTTCCTGAAACTAAGAAAAACTAACCATTATATTGTTTCATGTAAGGAACTTGGGTACTATCATAATCCCCATTTTAATGATGAGGAAATAAATAGGCGAAGGTAATTATTTCAGACTGTGTTTCCTTGACGCAGTATTTCTGGATGGTGAATCTTACTCAGATTTTGTTTTGATGCTATTCTTGGGATTGACTTGAGAAGCACCAGTGGCTGACTCTTTCTTTCTCAGTGCGGAGGGGTAAATTGGGAACAAGCTGTCTTGCTTTCATCATATTATTTGCTGTCATCATGAAAGGCAGGCAGTGAGAGGAGTTTTTTTTTTTTTTTTTTTTTTTTTTT